AATGTTAACAGGCTCTACCCACCTGCAAGCTCCCGTTTCCATCACCGCTGCCTCGGAGATAGCTCCAGAATTTCTTTGCATGGGAGGAGCCTAGGGAAGGGCCACGCTTTTGGAATGGAAACGTCATGGGCTTGTTTTGCTCATTTCAGTGGGAATCCCATGGCACTGCCGAGAGTATTTCTTTTTATTTTATTTATTTTGGGGGGTCGGTATTATTTTAAGATGCTAATGGAGATGGGTGGATTTGAGGACCAATGGCTTTTTTTTCCCTTTTTACTCAAAGCCCGCACAACACACTCGTTTTTAGAAGTCCAGCCTGCAGCCTCCAAACGAACTGTTGTACGTGCTGGGGACGGGGAGAGGGCGACGCTGCGGCTCTTTTCCGTTCGGGAGGTCCTTCTAGATTCCCAAAAGTCAATTTAGTCAAGTTTTGAGCTGTAACCTGTGTTGGGCGCGGTGGCTCACGCATGTAATCCCAGCAGTCTGGAAGGCCGAGGTGGAAGCCTCGCTTGAGGCCAGGAGTTCAAGATCAGCCTGAGCAACAGGGTGAGACCCCGTCTCTAATTTTTTTTTTTTAAAGAAGTCAAATTAGGCCAGGTGCGGTGGCTCACGCCTATAATCCCAACACTTCGGAAGGCAGAGGCGGGCGGATCACTTGAAGTCAGGAGTTCGAGACCAGCCTGGCCAACATGGTGAAAACCCGTCTCTACTAAAAATACAAAAATTAGCTGGGTGTGGTAGCTCACGCCTGTAGTCCCAGGTACTCTGGAGGCTGACGCAGGAGAATCGCTGGAACCTGGGAGGCAGAGGTTGCGGTGAGCCGAGATCGCGCCACTGCACTCCAGCCTGCTTGACAGAGCAAGATTCTATCTCAAAAAAAAAAAAAAAAAAATTTAAATTATTTTTCAAAAGAAGTTAAGTTAAATCCGGAGCCCGCGCGGGGGAGGGGCGAGCTGAGCGAGGGGGTGGAGCCAGCCATGGGCCCGCCCCTAAACGCCCGGAAGTGACGTTGGCGGACAAAGGCAGCGCGCGCCGCGAGCTGTCGCGTCTGGTCGTGGTCTGGCGGAGCTGCGGTTGGCTTGTGGCGTCTCCGCCGCCGCCGCCCTCCCTTCCTCTTCCCCATCTTCTTCTCTCGGTCCCGGGAGCCCCCGCCCGGAGTGAGTAGCGCGAGGCGGTGCGAAGGGTAGGCAGCCGCTGGGAGAGGGGAGGCTGCGACCCCTAACTGTTTCGGCGCCCTGAGGTCCCGGGTCCCCGGCTCGTCACGTGACCCGGCGCGTGCGCGCGGGCCGGCACAGGCCTCACGTGCGCGTCCCCAAGAGGTCTACGGGCCGGACCTGGGCAGGGACTACGGAGCAGTCCATGGGTCGGGGTACAGGAGGAAAGTCAAGGCACTCAAAGCCCAGGCAGGGCACTCCCCCACCCCGGTCCCCAGACCGCAGCAAATCCCTTTCTCTGAGCCTGTTTCCCTTCCGAGAAACAGGGATATGGAGAGCGCCCACTTGGAGGATGGATGGGAGGAATCGGTAAAATCGGTAAAATGCCCAGTTCAGAGCCTGGCACAGTTAAGTGCCCGCTGCACAGAAGTTGCTGTCGTATTTAACCTTGGGTGCCACCCGAGCGCCAGCCCGACACAGGTGCAGCTCAAAAAAGACAGCCCGAGAGCCCTTGCGGCCAAGGTCAGCCTGTCTGCAGGGAGGCTGCCATATCGAAAAGCCCAGACTTTGCTGCGCACCAACTGTGTGATCTCTCCCTCTGGACTTTGGTTTCTCCTCTGTACTATAAGTGATTGCCACAACTGGTGTCAGAGGCCCTGACAGCGGGGAGGGACAGTGTAACCGGTGGTTGTGGTGTGTAGAATGATTGCCCAGTGAGATGGGATGAGCCTCTGGGAGGAACCAGGGCTGGTATAAGGAGCCTGGATTCCCTCCTTAATTCTGTTCTCGGCTTCCTGTTTGTATGTTTAAAGACACGTCACTTCCTTTAGTGTGCTGGTTTTTCTCTATGTAAACTGAGGACTGTGCGGGGGTTGGAAGGATGCATGGAGCGTTTTGGTGGAGGCCGGAAGCCCTAGGATCACAAGGATGGCATCTAAAAAATCTCGGTGGGGGTTCTGTGCTTATAGGCAGAGGAAGCTCACTCCCCACTCTGGCTGATTTGCAGAGCTGTTTGAGTCTGCTGGCTTGGCCGCCCAGCATACCAGTAACAGTCCCCTAGGTGTGTCCAATACAGCTTCTGTGGCATTCTAAGGCAGTTTTCCCATTTGATCCTCATAGTGGGCAGAGTTGACAAGAATCTCATTTGACAGAGATTTCTAAGCTCAAGAGAGAATATGTGCCCGGCACTGTGCAAAGCACTTTAAGCTTTTCATATGCACTTTTAATCACAGCCTTTCTGTAAAGTCGGTATTACTGTTCCATTTTATAGGTGAACTGAGGAATGGTGAGGTTTAATGTCTTGTCTGTGCTTACACAGCAGGTGTGCAGAGCCAAGATTCAGATCTGGTTCATCTGGCTCCATCAGAGCCTTTGTTAGTTTTTAAATGTATCCCCTGTTTTGTCTTCTTCCCTCCCTTTCTCACTTCCTTCTTTTTCTTAGAGCACTCTGCCGTTTGCATGTGGCCTGCTGCTGTCCACAAAGATCCAGGGAGGATGGACTCTGTCCACTAGGCTGCTAGAGGGTGGAGGTAACTTTTAGGCAGGCTTTTCCGTAGAGACTTACGTGAGGAGGATGAGATGACTGCAAAAGTCTGCCGGTGACAGTTTCAGCACTGTTTTCTTCCATGGGTCGTGGGAGAAGAGATGCAGTACCTTGGGTCTGAACACCTTGGCGGGGAGGAGGAGGCAGCAGCCAGGTGACTGTGAAGGATGTAGGATCACATTTACTGGCTGAGCAGCCATTTACCAGGCATGAGGGGTTTGTCTTCCTCTCTGAGCTAGCCTAGAGTGCACACAAAGCCCGTGTGCTCCTGGCCCCCTCCCAGGCCCTTCAGCCACATACGGCATCTGTGCTCTGGAGCAGAGTGTAGCAGGACCACCTGCTGTTGGCTGACTGACCTTGCTGTTCCCTCAGACTCTTAGGGACCTCCTCCTGCCCCACTCCAATCTGGACACCACGAGGCAAAATGTAGCCAGGACCCCAGGAATCCCGTTTATTAATGAATCAGCTGTTAGGGCAGATGTCAAAGTCAGGCTTGCTATTTCCCGGCCAGGATGTGCCTCCCCTGGCTTGTTCCCAGAATTTGCGTGTAAGTGGAATTCTTGTAAATTAGATTATTCAGGGGACCCTGACATTTAAAGGAATCATGTTACAAGGCTTTTGGTAAAGCACAGAATTATATTGTCGGTAGCAGCCTTCAGGCCTTCAGTATTTACCAGTTCTGAATGGTTGGACTTTTGTCTGTAGGATTTTCTTAGAGTGGAAAATGGCTATAGCTGCACAAAGCCCATTCTTGCATTATTTGGCAACCAGTTAGTCAATGCCCACCTGGTATCAGGCACTGGGCTAATGGTGTACAAGGTAATGTCTCTACCCCCAGGAAGCTGCATGCTGGGAGAGGAGACGGATGGAGTCCAGCCTGGTATGTGTTTGCCCCCAGATTTATTCTGTTCAGCCCGCTGACTCACGCCCCCTTCCTTACCCAGGAGAGTCGCGGTTGCTGATCGTGGTGCTTGAGTAGAGCCGTGGTTGGTGACAGCATGACGAGCGAGGTGATAGAAGACGAGAAGCAATTCTATTCCAAGGCCAAGACCTACTGGAAACAAATCCCACCCACGGTGGACGGCATGCTTGGGGGGTATGGCCACATCTCCAGCATCGACATCAACAGCTCCCGGAAGTTTCTGCAGAGGTTTTTGAGGGTAGGCAGGTCTGGCGTGCTCTCCAGGAGAGGCCTCTGATAGGTTATATGCCTCTGCTTTTCAGGAAGGCCCGAACAAGACAGGAACGTCCTGTGCCCTGGACTGTGGAGCTGGCATTGGGAGGATCACCAAGCGGCTGCTCCTGCCGCTGTTCAGAGAGGTGGATATGGTCGACATAACGGAGGACTTCCTGGTTCAAGCCAAGACCTACCTGGGGGAGGAGGGCAAGAGGGTGAGGAACTACTTCTGTTGTGGGCTCCAGGACTTCACCCCGGAGCCGGACTCTTACGACGTGATCTGGATCCAGTGGGTGATAGGTGAGGGTTCCACCGCCCTTCCCTGCTCACCTTGCCCTGGTAACCTTGCCTCTGCCCTCCCCAGGCCACCTCACCGATCAGCACCTGGCCGAGTTCCTGCGGCGCTGCAAGGGCAGCCTCCGCCCCAACGGCATCATCGTCATCAAAGACAACATGGCCCAGGAGGGCGTGATTCTGGACGACGTGGACAGCAGCGTGTGCCGGGACCTTGACGTGGTCCGCAGGATCATCTGCAGTGCAGGCCTCAGCCTCCTGGCCGAGGAGAGGCAGGAGAACCTCCCCGATGAGATCTACCATGTCTATAGCTTTGCCCTGAGATGAGCCGGGGCTGGCAGGAGAAACTGAGGAACCACAGTCCTGGTGGGGGGAGCTGGCAGCTGGGCAAGATCCAGGCGCCACGCTGGCGGTTCGTGAGTGTCGAGGCACCACTAAATATAGCTGTCTGCCGTCCACTCATTATGCGGGCTCTTCTTCAAAAGGCAAGGTGGGACCCGGCGGGGAGGGTGCTGCTGAACCAGCGGTGAGGCAGGAGCCCAGACCCTGCTCTCCTGCGAGATGGGATTGGGTGGAAGGGGCTCCAGGGCTCCTGGTGCTCCCCATGTGGGAATAGGGTGGCCACATCAGTAACCGATTCCCTGGGCCTCCAGCCCGGCCTTCCAGCCATGGGCCTGGCTGCCTGAAGAGGAAGGAAACCACCCCCAACTTGGTTGCTGGGGACTTGAAGACTTCAGTGTGATCTTTACCTAGGGGAGGGACAGAGCTGGGCTGGTGGAGCCCATGGGTGCTGCCTGATGGTGCTGTGGGGTGGGTGCTCATGTGCCAAGTCCTGCTTGGCAGTGGAGACCTGGGGCCCTTAAAGTGTTACAACAGCCTGCAGCAAGGGAAGTTCCCCGTAGCCTCAGTCTTCTCTGGGCTTGAGGCTGCTCCTTGGCAGGCATTTAAAGTAAAAAATAAAATGGGGCTGGGCGCGGTGGCTCACGCCTGTAATCCCAGCACTTTGGGAGGCCGAGGCGGGCAGATCACG